CCCTGGAAGGCTCTGCCTATTCACCAGCATAGAGCTGAGATCCTTAAAGGGCCAGTTCAGGGCACTGCTCCAGCAACCGTTGCGCTGCTATAAGCTTGAGCACATCTCTTGCCCCTCCTCTCTACTTTTATAGATCCTGCATTTATTTAGCATATAATCTTTTCAATATTGACTTTGTATATGTATGTCTTCCCCTAAACTGGATGTATCTTTTAAGGAAAAGCCTGGGGTTCGTCATCCCCCTATGTATCACCTTTACAGGCGGTCACCCAAAATCTCCACATTCATCATAGAAACAGAAATTCCACTAATAAATGTCAGGTACTGCCTCCTTAACCTTGGTCCGCTATTTCCCTCCCACTTTCAGCAGTCTGGTTTATTCCATGGGTGGAAGAGGAAGCCAAGTTGGCTGAGTGTGAAGGGAATGGCGTCAGTGTGACTTCACGCCACATCGTCCCGAATGCCAGCTCCACACTGCGGTGGCACGAACGCAGGATTGAGAGATGCAGCTGGAGTAAAGAGAGAAGCCCATGTCCCTCAGACGCCACACAAAATGGGGGTAACCGCGAGAACAAAGCAGGGTACCCAACGGGGTGTGGCGGGACACCTGGGCGCACGCCGCCAGCGCCCGGGAGAGCGAAGGCGGGGAGAGAGGAACCACGCTGAGGCGTGGCAGGATGGGGGCGGGACTTCCGGAAGCCATTTGGCTGAGTGGCAGGGGAACCGGAAGTGGAGGAGCTGCTGCTGGTGCTGGGGCCGGAGGAGGGACGCGCCGGAGCGGGACCGACGGGACCGAGCGAGCGACCGACGCGCCACCCGCCGACGCCTCAGCCGCTTGGGGCCCGCACGGACCCTCTACTTCAGTGAGTGCATCCAGGGTCGCAGGGAACCGGTGGCTTAGAGGCGGGGGTCGGAAGGGGCTGCGAGGTGTTATTGTGAGAGGCCCGCGACCTCCCCTCCCCCACCCTTGCGGCCCCTCCCCCCACGCCGCCCCATCCACTTGGGGGGGGCCTCGCGAGCGCGCGCCTTCTCTGCGGGCCCAGCGTCGGCTTCCCAGCAGCCGGCGCAGCTAGTTTTCGCTCTGAGAGCCCTTTCCCGATATTCCATACCGAAAGCTGGCGTTTCTCCTCAGCCGCCGGCCGGCGCCTCCACGGCCTTTCCCAGGAGGGTAGCGCGGCGGGCGCCCCGCCCCGCCCTGCCCTGCCCTGCCCTGCCGGGCCCACCCGCGGTAGGCCTTGCGCACCCCAGCTCGCCCCGGCTGGGCGCTGCAGCTCCTGCCCGGGTCTCCGCTGCTGCCTTTTCCCTTTATCACAGGGGTCTAACTTCTCACTCTTCTCTCCCCTCGCGTCTGGTCGGAGGCCAAAACCAGTTACTCCGTTGTGTTTTTACCGAGCACTTTTCCCTCCTCCTTTTGTTGAAAAATTTCAACTCTTTAGAAACTTCTCCGTTGCCTCTTAGGATGTGTTTATTCAAAAGTTGCATAGACCGTCACCACTCGGAAGGGATTATTTCTTGGAAGGCTTTCCAGCCCCCATCTCATCTTAGACATGAATGTGCTCGGAGCGGCTGGTGACCTGCCCAAGGTCAGCCAGCTAGATAAACCTGTCAGCGGAGAAAATGAAACATGACATAGACGTTTTTTCTCAGGTGTAGAATGAGCCAAGGAGACTCAAACCCAGCAGCTATTCCGCATGCAGCAGAAGATATTCAAGGAGATGACCGATGGATGTCTCAGGTAAAAGGAAGTGCATGTGTATCATTCACATGTTAATAATTTTTTTTTTTCTTCTTCAAACCAGCACAACAGATTTGTTTTGGACTGTAAAGACAAAGAGCCTGATGTACTGTTCGTGGGAGACTCCATGGTGCAGTTAATGCAGCAATATGAGGTAAAGGTGGAAGGGATGAGCGTGGTTCTTGGAGGTACACTAAATCAAGTTTTTCTTTTTTTAGATATGGCGAGAGCTTTTTTCCCCACTTCATGCACTGAATTTTGGAATTGGGGGAGATACAACAAGACATGTTTTGTGGAGACTAAAGAATGGAGAACTGGAGAATATTAAGCCTAAGGTGAAATGAAAGTTACTTGTCAATGTCATTAATTCTCCTTCCCCCCTTTTTTCTTCAATTGCAGGTCATTGTTGTCTGGGTAGGAACAAATAACCACGAAAATACAGCAGAAGAAGTAGCAGGTGGGATCGAGGCCATTGTACAACTTATCAACACAAGGCAGCCACAGGCCAAAATCATTGTATTGGTATGTAGTCGTTGGTGGGTAGAGAGTTTGTTCTTCTAATTTAATGTTTTCCACTGTGCCCCAGGGTTTGTTACCTCGAGGTGAGAAACCCAATCCTTTGAGGCAAAAGAACGCCAAGGTGAACCAACTCCTCAAGGTTTCGCTGCCGAAGCTTGCCAACGTGCAGCTCCTGGATACCGACGGGGGTTTTGTGCACTCGGACGGTGCCATCTCCTGCCACGACATGTTTGATTTTCTGCATCTGACAGGAGGGGGCTATGCAAAGATCTGCAAACCCCTGCATGAACTGATCATGCAGTTGTTGGAGGAAACACCTGAGGAGAAACAAACCACCATTGCCTGACTGGCTCTTATCAGTGTTAATAGCATCTCAGCTTCCTCAGATCAGTTCTATCACTGGCACTACAGAATCCTTCTCTTTCTTAAGGCACTTTGCATTGTAGAATGTTCCTGGATGTTCATATCTAGTGTTTGAAGGGGAGGAGGGATTTAAACTGGTCCTGTACATAGAAGGTTTGTTTGACAGAGGAGAAAAATTAGCCAAGGAAGATTGTTGTTTAAATTCATTTGAAACCAGAAGGGGACTTTTTAGTTGTATGTGTAACACATTCATTGAATTATTATCACTGTTTTCTTGGGACAACATCAAGCCTAAATACTGAACAATATGAAGATTCTTTTCTTGGCCTTTCTGTGGATTATGTCATATATAATAATTATCAGAATCATTCTACTTGGCTTTAAAACATGTTTTCTCCAATTTTTTTAAGGTTCATAATTTAGCCTTTTGTTTTTATGTTGCTTAGATTCTTATGTATACTGAATATTTTATTAACATGTAGCATCAGGTTGAACATGCTTGTCATTGATATATGGAAGATGCTATAGTTAGAAGTGAATTTGTTCTGCTTTCTTAATCTTTTCCATGCTTAGCAGTGAAAAACAGGTTTTGCCCCAGTAGAGGGATTCTTTGGAGGGTATTATTTTTTATGCTGCTGAATATCATGTCTATAATAGACCCGTGCATGCAGCCTTTCCTCCTTATTCCCCTTCATGCCCCCCTTTCCCCTTCATTCCCCCCGCCACCCCGTTTTTTTTTTTTTTTTTTTTTTTTTGGTTCTTGTTGACATTACAAGCTTTTAACACATTTTTGACCTAGGAGCCCTGTTGCTGGAAGTATAGTCTCCAGCCAGTTACTCTCATGATAGTACTGCTATAAAACTCATTCTTGTGTGGTGTTCTGTGCTATAGATTCTGTGTATTGCTGTTCATATTCGGAGTTCTGGTTTTGTTTTTCCCTTAAAACCTGTTAACAGTTTTTTTTGGGGGTGGGGGGATTCAGAACTCTTGTTTCCCATTCCATAGCACCTGACATTATTTCAAGTTTTATAATATCTTAAGGTGTATATTTTATTTTTTTTATTGGCTTAGTTGTTTTTTGTTTTGTTTTGTTTGAGATGGAGTTTCACTGTTGCCCAGGCTGGGGTGCAATGGTGTGATCTTGGCTCACTGCAGCCTCCACCTCCCGAGTTCAAATGATTCTCCTGCCTCAGCTTCCTGAGTAGCTGGGATTACAGGTGCATGCCACCATGCCCGGCTAATTTTTATATTTTTATTAGAGACGGGATTTCGCCATGTTAACCAGGCTGGTCTCGAACTCCTGACCTCAGGTGATCTGCCCGCCTTGGCCTCCCAAAGTGCTGGGATTACAGGCATGAGCCACCGTGCCTGGCCTTATTGGCTTAGTTTTTAAATTATCCTCCAAAAATTTTGGGCCTTTTTCTGTGGGGAAACAAGTGAAGCTGCTCTTCAGCATAGACACTACCTTTATCCCATCATTTTAGTAAAAACTAGGTTTGTTTCACTTCTGAGGTGTCTTATTAATGTACTTCATCTGAGAATTTGTTGATCTTAATGTTCGAGCTATATAAGAACTGCCATTAAAAAAAATGGGATAATAGATGATTTTATCAGTATACCTGTGGAATATGTACAAACTGGATCTATAGATATTTTGAACTGGACCAGGTGGGTATTGAAGTAACCCATCAAAATATGCTCTGCAGTGATTCCGCTTAATGTTTAAATTCAGTAACGTACTTGAAAGGCAAATTTCAGTGCTTTTGTATGTTGGAGGAGGGCTTACTGATGCGTGCTAAGACCGATTTCTGATTGAGGGATGAACCTTGGGCTCATTTTTTTCTTGTGAAGTCTCTTTCTAGAAAATTTTTTGGTTTTGTTCTTTTTAAAAAATACATACTTTTTTGAATGTATCATGTCTTCATTAACAACAGAAAATCCACATGGTGTTTACTAAACTTGTTTACGACATTAAAAATTTCCTTTTTATTTTTAGTAGCCCAGGTTGAGTTTTTCACAAGAGATTTTTTTCTTAGCTGAGGTATAGTTGTATAGCAAGAAGAATTAAGCCAGATTTTTGTGTGTGGAAAGACAGTTTTCTATCCACGTCTTTTTCTGTTTGTCAGAAGGTGGGAGTATGGTCCAAATAAATCCATTAGGTTACTCCTGCAGCATGCGCTTTTAGCTTCTCTCTTGACTGAGGATCAAATATCCCTTTGTGAGCTGGCCCTCAGCTCCTTTGCTCATGTGTACAAACCTCAGATGTTACTACATTTTATATCTACCAGAGCTATTCAAGCAATAGTATTTGAACCACTAGCCTTTTAAATAAAATTCTGCCCCATTACTGATGTGCAGATATTGAGTTCACTTTCATTTTTTGCCAGATTTCTTTGCACTACTTTAGGTAAAAATAGTTAATCTATTTTTCTTTGACATCCTAGTTTGCGTCAGTGACAGAACTTACTGCTTAGTCTTTGTACTTTTTAAAAAATCTATAAATTTAATGCACTGTCCAAGTGAAATGTCCTAGTTGTCATTGTGATTAAGGGGCCAACTTTCCAGGCAGCTAGCAGAGATACTATTCTCTTCCTCTCCCAGCAAATTTGTATTCCTTCGCCCACGCATTCCTGCTATACTAGATGGCAGCCAGTGATGGAACTATAAAGATGTCTGTGGTCATATGTTGAATGTGGCAGCTTGAAGATGTACTGCCACGGGTGATCTAGGGCAGGCTGTCTTCCAGTCCATGTGTTCTCGGTCGCCGTAGACAGCGCTCTGGCTACCACCGTGAGGCTACTTGAACTGTCAGGGGCATCTGCCTAAACCAGAATCTTTTGTCAGAAACCTTAACCCAACAAAACAAATCTTGAGTAGCTCATGCCCGGCTCTTAGGAATTTTGTCTGTTTAAAAAAAAAAAAAAAAAAAAAGTCCAACTTACTTTATTTTATTTTTTTAACCTAGTCACTGTTTACAATTGTATGCTAAAGCCTGAAATATTGTCTGTGCTGTGGTGTATGAGCATTGCCAACTTTATATTTATTGCAGTGAAGAAGAAACTAAAAATATATGGAAATGAGGAGCATGTCCAAGCTCCTAAATCCGTGTGGGTGCATGTGGGAGAAGTGAGTTAGGGCCTCTTGAAAGGAGGCTTTTTGGAGAGGGGTCCCCCAGGTTTCTTGGTGTTCCTGCTTGGGGATCACTGCTGCTAGCTGACTGGACCTCCCCATTGGAAGTTTGTGATTTTGCTTTGGCAAAGTTTCATTGACTAGTAGAACTCATTCTGTTTTAGTGTATATTTCAATATAAATGTAAACATTTTGCTCAATTTGCTGGTGTCTTTCTGTCTCCTTTATCATAGTTTGGATTCTAATGAAAAAAAGGGATGGTTTTTCCCTGCCTTATCATAAGGAAATTGGATACTTAGATGATCCTGCTTCTTTACTGTGGAACTGAATGCACCAGGCTGACTCATCACTTACCTTCTCGGGCATGTAGATTGGTAGGGTGGGATGAGTAGGTATAAGGACCCCTCAGAAAGCACAACTGCCATCCTTGAAGTCTACTCTTTTCCATTAGATTGGAATAGTTTTGCAGATAGGTTAGTCTGGATTATAGGCTGTGGACCACCTCATCTGAACTGGGTGAATGTCATCAGTCAGTATAATACAGTGTTATTGGCCGGGCTCACGCCTGTAATCCCAGCTACTCAGGAGGCTGAGGTGGGAGAATTGCTTGAACCCAGGAGGCGGAGGTTACCGTGAGACGAGATTGCGCCATTGCACTCCAGCCTGGGCAACAGAGCGAGACTCTTGTCTCGGAAAAAAAAAAAAATACAGTGTTACTACAGCATAGAGGACATGAACCTTGAGCACGGACTCATTTATCACCCTTACGTCCCCAGGGTAAAGCAGCCGCCTCCAAATACTCTATCTCAGAGATAGTGAGACTAGAACAAGGGTCGGTTAACTGGTCGATCGGGACCTATCCTGATGACACACCAGCAACTACCAGGCCAGCAATATTACAGTGAGTTGGTATGCCGGTATGATGTTCCTTGGCAATGTATCACGAGTGTTTCTTAATGTTTCAGATTATTTACTGGCAAGATGAGCAGGATTACCATGAAAGAAAAGTCCAGATGGACTGAGGAAATCCTACACTGATTCTCCAAACTTGGCAGCTGACTGCATGGAGGGCTCATGATGAAGAAACCTCTTTTGCCATCCTGAGGATTCTCTGATTCATATTCGCCTAGATGTGCTGGAAACAGTACTGGACCAAGGTGCAAACTTGAGTCTAGTGAGGTACTAATGGGCTGAAGTTTTTCTGAGCGTCAGGTATTTTTATCTGTGCTTCCTATTTCCTTAGGATAGAGTCCAGAAGTGGAATTACTGGATCAAAGGGTATAAAGCTCTCTAAGTTTCTTGAAACAGTGCCAAAATATTTTGTAGAAAAGTTTTCACCAATTTACACTGAAGGTCAGTATCTTTCAATGAGTTTTGTAACTGTCTCTGAGAGAAGAGGG